GAGTGCACATGGGAAGGTGGCCATCAGAAATGTCTTCACAGAGGTCAAGGCAACGAATAAAATGGAAAAAACAAGTAGAAAGATCTTGAAGAGATGTCCTTCTTGGTATAGCACTGGATGCATCAATGCATGCTAGGAAAGAAACACGGTGGGGTTGGGGGATCCTTAGATATCCCTCTTGGGGTGGAGACCATGTCTCCAGTCTTCTCTTGGTTTTCTCTCACTGGTCAGTGAGGAGGGGGAGAGAAGTACATACTGTTGTTGTCCCTAGAAGTGCAGGAGTGAAAACACACCCCACCCCTCCTTCCATGACAGAGTAGAGAGGATCTGTTTCTCCCCTTTCCTCTCCCTCGCCTTGGAGTAAGGAGGCTGCCTTCCTCCCTAGAAGAGGTATTTCTTTTTTGTCTCACCATAGGGTGTGTGTGTGTGTGTGTGTGTGTGTGTGTGTGTGTGTGCGCGCGCGCGCGCGCGTGTGTGTGTGTGTGTGTTAGTAACAGCGGATTATTCCCTTCCCCCTCTTCTGGGGGCTGGGGAGATGACATCTTTCTCCCCAGCGTTGGGAAAGGAGGTGGTTCTTTTCCTCCTCACTACAGGGTGTTCGTGCTTGTGTGCGTGTGTGCGCGCGTGATTGGGATGACTCCTTTCGTTCTCACCTCCGCATAGGGAGGCTGACACCTCTTATCCTTCCAAAAGGAGTGGGGTCGGTTTCCTTCGCCTCCATTTCAGCTGGGACACGGCTCTTTTTCTCTCCAACCAAAAAGATGGTGGGGCCTCTGGTTCCTTTTCCTTCCCCTGGGGAGAAGGCCTGGCTCCCACGCCCTCCCCGCATAGTCACGCTCAGGTTGCTGGAGGCCTGGGTCGCCCCCTCCTGCAAGCCCCGAGAGTCGCCAGACGCGCGGCTAGGTGCCCTCCGTGAGCGGGGCGGGGCCGCCTCTGCGGCGCGGGGCGGGGGCTATCTCTGGCCCCGCCCCTGCCCCGCCCGCTCCCTCTCCGCGAGCCTCGCGCCGCGCGGGTTGCCTGGCCCAGACCGCCGCTGCTGTCTGCGGGGTCTGGTGCCGGGGCCTGAGTCTCTGCTGGCTAAGCCGCCGCCTCAGCCGCCTCAGTCGCCTCAATCTCGCCTTCCGCCCTCGCTCTCCCTCCGCGCCACCAGACCCCGTAGCCCCGCGCGCCCCCAGCCCTTTAAGCCAGATGATGAACTTCCTGCGGCGCCGGCTGTCGGACAGCAGCTTCATCGCCAACCTGCCCAACGGCTACATGACCGACCTGCAGCGGCCCGAGCCCCAGCAGCCGCCGCCGCCGCCGCCCCCCGGTCCGGGCGCCGCCTCGGCCTCGGCGGCGCCCCCGACCGCCTCGCCGGGCCCGGAGCGGAGGCCGCCGCCCGCCTCGGCGCCCGCGCCGCAGCCCGCGCCGACGCCGTCGGTGGGCAGCAGCTTCTTCAGCTCGCTGTCCCAAGCCGTGAAGCAGACGGCCGCCTCGGCTGGCCTGGTGGACGCGCCCGCTCCCGCGCCCGCAGCCGCCAGGAAGGCCAAGGTGCTGCTGGTGGTCGACGAGCCGCACGCCGACTGGTAGGTGCCGGGCGCCGCCGCCCTCGGGGGTCACTAATTTGTGTGGGTTTATTCTTTTCTCCAGGGCCAAGTGCTTTCGGGGCAAAAAAGTCCTTGGAGATTATGATATCAAGGTGGAACAGGTAATCAGCCTGAAGCCCAGAGCTGCATCCCCTGTGAACTTATTCCCCTGTTATTATTTTCCAGGCAGAATTTTCAGAGCTCAACCTGGTGGCCCATGCAGATGGCACCTATGCTGTGGATATGCAGGTTCTCCGGAATGGCACAAAGGTTGTCCGGTAAGGGTCTTTCTGTCCTCAGGATCATTGTGTAATGGCAAACCTGCCTCTACCTTCTCACCAGGTCCTTCCGGCCAGACTTCGTGCTCATCCGGCAGCATGCATTTGGCATGGCGGAGAATGAGGACTTCCGCCACCTGATCATTGGTATGCAGTATGCAGGCCTCCCCAGCATCAACTCACTGGAATCCATATACAACTTCTGTGACAAGCCATGGGTGGTGAGTGAGGCCCCCTTCCCCCAAGTAAAAGGGATAAGCTGTAACATTTGCTTTTCTTTTGCAGTTTGCCCAGCTGGTCGCTATCTATAAGACACTGGGAGGAGAAAAGTTCCCTCTCATTGAACAGACATACTACCCCAACCACAAAGAGATGGTAAGTGGCTCAGTGGGGACATTAGTCTTTCTTGACAGTTTATTCATTTCTCTTCTGATTTCAGCTGACACTGCCCACGTTCCCTGTGGTGGTGAAGATTGGCCACGCTCACTCAGGCATGGGCAAGGTGAGGCAGAGAGGCCTGCTGTGCTTCAGGGTCTTTCCCCCTTTCTGCCCTGCTCTAACATTAGGTCAAAGTGGAAAACCACTACGACTTCCAGGACATTGCCAGCGTGGTGGCTCTCACCCAGACCTATGCCACTGCAGAGCCTTTCATTGACTCCAAGTATGACATCCGGGTCCAGAAGATTGGCAACAACTACAAGGCTTACATGTGAGTAAGAGTGGGGTATGTTTTCTCCTCAGGCCTGTCCTATCCTGGTGGGATCTTGTTGCAGGAGGACATCGATCTCAGGGAACTGGAAGACGAACACTGGCTCTGCGATGCTGGAGCAGATTGCCATGTCAGACAGGTGAGTTGAGAGAAGGAGTCCAGTTTCCAGCCCCAGCTTCAGGACACCTTCCCATCACCTCCAGGTACAAACTGTGGGTGGACACCTGCTCTGAGATGTTTGGCGGCCTGGACATCTGTGCTGTCAAAGCTGTACATGGCAAAGATGGGAAAGACTACATTTTTGAGGTAAGTCTGGACCAAGCAGTAAGAGGTAACTCCCTTTCCTCACCTGGGACACATCTCCCACCAGGTCATGGACTGTAGCATGCCACTGATTGGGGAACATCAGGTGGAGGACAGGCAACTCATCACCGAACTAGTCATCAGCAAGATGAACCAGCTGCTGTCCAGGACTCCTGCCCTGTCTCCTCAGAGACCCCTAACAACCCAGCAGCCACAGGTAAGCAGCTAGGAAGAGACATAGCAGAGCCATTGTTTTTATCTCTTACATTTTTGTCTTCCAGAGCGGAACACTTAAGGATCCGGACTCAAGCAAGACCCCACCTCAGCGGCCACCCCCTCAAGGTTGTTTACAGTATATTCTCGACTGTAATGGCATTGCAGTAGGGCCAAAACAAGTCCAAGCTTCTTAAAATGATTGGTGGTTAATTTTTCAAAGCAGAAATTTTAAGCCAAAAACAAACGAAAGGAAAGCGGGGAGGGGAAAACAGACCCTCCCACTGGTGCCGTTGCTGCGTTCTTTCAATGCTGACTGGACTGTGTTTTTCCTATGCAGTGTCAGCTCCTCTGTCTGGTTGTTTACCTGTTCCTGTTCGTGCTTGTAATGCTCACTTATGTTTTCTCTGTATAACTTGTGATTCCAGGGCTGTTTGTCAACAGTATACAAAAGAATTGTGCCTCTCCCAAGTCCAGTGTGACTTTATCTTCTGGGTGGTTTGATAGTGTTTTTAAAAGTAATATATAATGTGGGGTGAAATGGGAGTAGGGGGGTGGACAGGGGAGAAACGAAAACCACAAAAAGAAAACCCAACTCCTCTCCTCCCCCCAAGCTCAGTTAAATCCCCCACCTCCAACTTTCCCTCCACCAGTGTGCTTGGGATCTTCAATGAACTGTGCTTTTCGCTTTCTTTCTGCATGACTATTGTAACTAGATAGAACATTAAGAGATTTTCAAGATCAAACTTCCATAGCTTCATCCACTGAATTTGAAGGCATCCACCTTTTTCTCCATTTGCTAAAATTTGGTGCAGTTTGAGTTTATGTGAATAGGCTGGCTGTGCCTGTAGAGCTCTTGTGTTTTTAGTGATGACATGAAATACAAAGAACAAGCTATTTCCAGGAATGTGTTCTGTATTTTACATCCCAGTGTACCCTTTATTTTATTATTAACTAATTAACTATGAGATTTTTAAAAAATGGGGCCGCTGATGTGCAATATCAAAGTGAACTTGTGAGTATTTTGTGTGTGTTGATCTCAGTTGTTTCTTCATTGTTGCTGTTTCTGGATCCAGCCATGTGTGCGCTTGTGTGGACCTGAGGCTGCTTTCTGTTCCCAAAGCTTGACCTGTGTACAGAGATAATTCCTTGGCAATGTTGGACATAGAATGCAGGGAGCTACTGAAGGTCTGTCAGGGATTTGTCCATTCTGCTCTTGGCCTCTCCTGAGGCCTCATAATGGGAGACCAAATCAAAAATGTCCCATGTCACTTGAGTGGGTACACTGCCTACAGAACCTTGAGGTTGACTCCTGCTTCAGTTCTCAGCTGTTTACCACAGCCCTCCAGGGTCCAAAGATTGAGGAGCTTTCTCTTTCCTGGGAGGAACTGTCTCAGATTTAGCTTGTGTGTGTTTTGGACAGAGGCTCCACAGCGGTGGCTCTTGAGGAATCCTCACCAGTTTGTTCTCTTCCCTCTGACAAGCAGCACCTGAGCAGATGCTGAGGCAGTTCATTAAACCAGGCCTCAGCTTCAGTGCCTCATCTTGCCATCTCCCGGCCAGGCTGGGAACGGGCACCAAGCAGCCGCCTCTAACAAACACCATGGTCCGTGGAAGTTCATGCCAGCAGCTTGCCTTTGAGAAGAAATGCTGCTGGCTCTATTTTTACATTCCCTTCCACCTCTATACTGTCATGTCACCGTTCTGAACTCCCAGATCTGAGAAGGAACTAGTGTTGGTGGTATGTAACAAGAGTTACGTATCCAGGGGCTTGTGCCTTGGTTTCTCCTTTGATTGCTGGTAAATTCTGAGGCCACAGAGAAATGCATTGAGTGTGAATGTTGTCATCTGTAATCCCTCCCTCAGCTGATAATGGTAGTTGATCTGTTGTAAATATATACATATATGCATATTTGCACTTCCAGATGGGTTGCATAAGAATCAGGTCCTTAAATACCTCCCAATCTGATGAAACGATAGAATAAAGTAACATTTCCCAGAATGGAGGAATACATTATTTTATCGTATATTTTTGTCCAAGCGATGAGCTGACGGTGGTATTGCTTCTCTGCATGTTATCAGTGTGTACATCTGGTGCTTTTCATGTGTCATTTGTGAGCCACAAATGCAAAGTTGCCATTTGAATTCAGTCAGGCTACAGGGTGGTGTCAGTCAAGGTCTTTCAGGTGGGGGAGAAATTGGTTAGGGCTCCCACTGCCAAATGCAAGCAGATAGCATAACCTGACTGTTATGTGCCCTCAGGCAGCATGCTTAGGGACAACTCTGTGGCCTGGGGGACATCTGTGTCACAGTATAGGATTGCCATTCAGGTGTTTTGTACCTATTTCTTTCCTGACGTTGTCCCCTTTTTTTGTACTGATCCAACTGGGAGAACCTCAGCCAATGCTGGAAGTATGATTGAAGTACCTCTCTTTTGTGACTCTTGTACAGCTTAATGTGCAATAAAGGAAAAGTTATATCTGTCTTCAGTGTTAAGTTGTAACGTTTCTGGCTAT